ACCCGTCCCCACCACCCCCACCCCTCCACCGCCACCCGCTACGGTGCAGGTCCCTCCCTGATCTCCTATCGCAGCCAGCGCCTGCAGGTCTAAGCTCCATCCTCAGGTCGTCAGGAGCCTGGCCCCTGGAAATCATTCCCGCGCCTCACACCTGTGCTATTCTCTTGACACAATCTCCACACAGAAAAGCCCCAGGGCAGACTCCCGCCCCTTAAGCCACAGTGATCCTCTCACACACAGCCCCTCCACCCCCACGGCCAGCGGAGGCTGCGGAGTGCCAGCAAGGAGCGGCTCCACTCGGTGCCCCGAATGCGCGCACGGAGAACTGAGAACTCAAAAGTGCACCCGGAGTGCAAGGGGCGTGTGACTGCAGCCCGGCCGGCCCGGAGGCCCACTCCCGCCCTCGCCCACCCAGCGGGGCAGGCTGGCCTTTACCTCCTGGAAGAGCTCCAGACTATAGGTGTTGTCGTCGTCAGCGAAGAAGAGCACGCCGGGCTGCGCGCGCTGGTGCTGGTGCCTCTGGCGCAGCCAGGCGAGGCCCGCGTTGCGCTGCTCAGTGGCGCGCGGCAGCCCGGGCCGCTTGTAGCGCCGCGGCGTGGGCACGTGCAGGTGAGTGCTGGGCAGCCCGGCCCGCGCCAGGAAGCGGCTCACCAGCTCGCTGCGCGCCGCCGCGTCCTCCACCAGGATCCAGTGCAGCTGCGCCACCTGGCGGAACGTGTTGGCCAGGCGGGTCAGCTCCGCTTTCTGCACCGGGCGGCTGTAGGTGGGCGTGATGGCATAGATGGTGGGCAGCTGCGGCTCCGGCTGTGGCTGCGGCCGAGACTGGTTGCGCTTTTGGGTCCCGTGAGCCGGGCCGCCCCTGCGGAGCGGGAGTCGGGCGCCCCCGCGGCCCACCGCGTAGGGAGAGAAGTAGGGGCGCGGGGTGAGCGGGGGCACTGGCCTGCGCGTGTCCACGTCGAGCATGATGATGACAATTAGGATCCAGGGCAGGAGGATAAAGAAGCGGGTGAAAAGCGCGGACTTCATGGTGCACGCTCCCTGGCCTCTCGGACACCCCAGAGAGGGGCGAGCCGAGGGACCCCAGTGCGCAGCTTGGACAGCGGCGGCGCCAGCACTTAGGGAGTGGTGATGGGTGCGCTGTCCATGGGGCCGAGGGCGTGGAGGAGCGGCAGGTTCGCGCAAGCTAGAGCGACAAGGGGTGCAGGCGGGCGGGCAGGGGCTGCCCCCGACTCCAGGTGAGCTGGCGGGAAGCGGGACTCGGTCCAGCCGCGCGCCGCCGGTCCCGGAGTTGTGCCGAGTGCGGGAAAGGCGCTGATCCCCACCGCGCTCTTTCTGAAGAGTGGAAGCCGAGAAGCGGCACCCGGTGCGCCTCGCCGCTCCAGTCCGGCGGTGCTGCGGGCACAAGGGCTCCAGCCGCGGGCCCCCAGGACGCTCTCTGGGACGCCTTCGAGGGCGGGCGGCGGCGCTGGGGGCTTTCCTTCCTCACATTCCCGCCGGGGTGGCGAGGAGCGGGTGGAGACGCTGGGGGTTGTGTCCCGGCTGTGTTCGCGCGCCGCAGCGGAAGCCTGCTCTCAGTCCCTTGCTCTTGTCTTCTCAGAACCTCTCCGGATCCAGCAGCAAGATCCCAAAGCAAGGAAAGAAAGAAAAAGCGAGGGGGCGGGGGCGCTGCAGAATCCAGCGTCCTCCCAAGTCCTCCTGTGGGAAGACAGCAGCGCTGCTACTGGTGGAGAGGGGCTGCGAGAGGGAGGCGCGGAGGGACCCCTTGGCTCTCCGCCGGGTCTGGCGCTAACGGCCCCGCGAGCAAGCTCGGGAGGCGGCCGCTGCACCGCGGGTGGAGGAGCGGGAGGAGCGTCCCCGCGGGGCTGCACGACCTCCTGGAGGGGGTGATGCTCGTTCACCTCTCTTCAGCTTTGTGAAATACCGCAAGGTCTTTGGAGATGAGCCAGGAAAATCCATTCACGTGCGGAAATTTGCCGGGCTACGCGCGTTGCTGCTGATGCCTAGGGTTCGGAGTGAAAGGAGGGGAGAAAGCGAAGGGATTCCTCCTCCTGCTCCCAGCTGCTGCGTTGATGTGCTGGGGTGTATCGAACAGCGGCAACAAAAAGCGCTTTCACTGCAAGGCAGACATCAATAGGAGCCCACGGAGATGGAGGGGTGCTGCACATAGGTGTTTGGCATGTGAGACAGTCCATAAGAAAGAATCAATTCGGAGGGCTGCTGCCTGACTGCAGTTTGATCATGGCGGGTGGGGGCGGGTGGAATTCCTAAAACTCCAGCCGAGCATGTTTAACTTATTTTTCTTCAGTAATTTGGAGTCACGGTCCCTCCCAGTTCTTCGCTGTCACCGGAATTACTCCGTTTGGCTCTCCCAAGGCTCCTGTCAAGAAGGCCTAAGAAGTAGAATGGCCTTCATTTTCAGGATAAGGAAGCTGAGGTTCAGGGTTTAAAATGATTTCTCTGAGGTCAGTGGCAAGTGGCATATGGAAATAGAACGTGGGTCTCCTGCGTGTGTCTATAGCTAGTGGCGTCCTCACTGCATGGCCTGCAGAAATCCCACCCAACACAGCCGGGCCGGTTTGGCCTTCCTACATATAAAGATGGTGCGATTGAAATCAAACAGAGTGTACCATGACGAATAGAACCATGATAGGGTCTGGAAGACCCCAAGTAAACAGTTGGCACTTAGTTTAGACACTTTTTGCTGTCTAGCTGGCCTACTAGCTGAGTGCCTGACCTTCTGTAACTTACCAGGAAGAAGGGCTGTGCTTCCCAGGCAGGTCCCAGGGAAGTGCTTGCAAAGCAGAAGGAAAGCTCCAGACTGTTCTGCCCTAGCCTATGATAAATAATTTCTGAGCCCATCTTGTCTGGGTTGTCTGCCTTTCTCGGGCTTGTTCACAAATAAATCTCTCTCCGACTGTGCGTTCTGGTGCAACTGAGAGCTCTGGGGCGAATGGCTCTCCAGCTTTTCTGACAGCTCCTCTTCTCCCAGTCCTACCCCTGAACCCCCCACCTGTTAAAAGGCATTGGCTCATCTGTGAATTTCCCTAACTTCCTCTTCAGATTCTGAAACGTGAGAGTGAAATTTCAGACTAACACCCAGCCACCCCAACAACTCCCTAGAGCTAGCCTTCTGTCCCAACTTCCCTGTGCCATCCACAACTCATACATTAAACTCTGCAGATTAGTGCATCCTAAACATAGAAAACAACGAAGCCATTAGACCTCTTCCCATTCTCTCGAATAGCCTAATGTGCCTCTGAATATAACACAACCTTGGAAATGTATTCTGCACCAGCATCATGCCAGGATGGGGAAGAGGAAAGAAGTCAAGGCCTCCCTTTAAGAAAAGGTTTTTCTTAGGAAGCAGTGCACCCCTCTCCCCTAAGTTACTGAAGTCTGGTTCATCCTGTTGGAAATTTTAAATTTGGTTAAAATGCCTTGTGTTTGCTGGAATAAAATTCATGTTGTTACTGAATTGTACTAAAAACATCACTAACCTTTGTTAGT